ATAGTAAATGATACAGGAGGGGTTCTTGGATTAGTTTTTACAAATAAAAACCCTTTATCCTCAGGATAACTGGTACATTGCCCACTGGATACAGAGAGGATCTATCCCTAAGTGTTGTTAGCAGCCTTATTGACACTAAAGGGAAAATATTCATTGAGAATAGAACCTACTCTAGGAAAGCAGAGATGAGAAATAGAGAAAAAAAGAAATCCAGGTCCTGGAAACATTATCTGAGTTCTGGATAAAGCCAAGCCTACAGATTTATTCATCCCTATACTTTGCTGGAACTGAGCTAATAGTCTTATTGATTGCTCAAATCAGTGTGAACTTAACTCTGAGTCCTCTGATTGTTACATATACTTTGTGAAGTTAATAACATTATCTTGATTTTATCAAAAAAGTAATAGAGCCAGAGAAGAGACATGATGCTCAAAGTCATATTAGTTCAGATGTTTTGACTTCAAGTTAAAAAGTTTCGACTATAAAATTATCTAAAAGACTTTCCCCCAAAATTTAGTATTTCCATATTACTACTAGAAAATATAAGTTTTGGTATCTCCAGGCTTTCCACAAAGTAACTTCAATTTACTTGCCATAACACATTTCCTACCATTGCACAAACTGTCTATCTTGTCCAATCAGATCCTCTGTCCAAATCACTCTGCCTTTACTCACGCTCACATTCTTTTCTCCCTTCTGCATTTGTGCCTATTTATTAACATTCATTCAGTCTCTGCTTTCATTTCTTAATGGGAAAGGTCTTGGTGGAATTGGGTCTCTCATGTGAAGAGGTGTTAATTCCCTATGGAAACCTGGAAGAGTCGTATTCCAAGTTTGTGCAGCGGAGATTCCTTGCCCCCATACAGGAAAGTCTGTATAAATTGTGTGTCAGTTCTCCAGAGAAGATTTCTCTCAGGGCATAAAATTTAATGCAGTATAATTTAAAATCAATGCATTGAATCACTAAGTTGTATTTAGGAAGTGCTTTTTAATTGAAGAGGTAAAACATAAATGGGATGAAAATCAGGGACAGTGAATAGATAAGGATCTGAAGATTCTGCTTTGGTACTTGTTGGTGGGTTTGCCTTCTGTAGTTATCCTCACTGATAATTGGAGATACTTATCAAGTGATAACTCAATGCTCAGGTAAGAAAGTCAATTGCTGTGCCCTTCATATTAAATACTTCACTTCTTTATTTGTATTTTAAAGATTCACTATTACAAGTCATTGGCCATTCTTCAAAAGTGCCAACCTGAAGTTCTGTCAAAATGAGCTTGTCATTACATCTGCTGTCAAGAATTCCAGACTTGAACTCACAGCTATGGGATTACGACTTCATACTCGATATACCAGGTCCATAAAAACAATATAAGTTTCAACTACTGAAATGAAAAGACAAAATCAAAGCTGTGTGGTTGAATTCATCCTCCTGGGCTTTTCTAACTTTCCTGAGCTCCAGGTGCAGCTCTTTGGGGTTTTCCTAGTTATTTATGTGGTGACCCTGATGGGAAATGCCATCATTACAGTCATCATCTCCTTAAACCAGAGCCTCCACGTTCCCATGTACCTGTTCCTCCTGAACCTATCTGTGGTGGAGGTGAGTTTCAGTGCAGTCATTACGCCTGAAATGCTGGTGGTGCTCTCTACTGAGAAAACTATGATTTCTTTTGTGGGCTGTTTTGCACAGATGTATTTCATCCTTCTTTTTGGTGGGACTGAATGTTTTCTCCTGGGAGCGATGGCTTATGACCGATTTGCTGCAATTTGCCATCCTCTGAACTACCCAGTGATTATGAACAGAGGGGTTTTTATGAAATTAGTAATATTCTCATGGATCTCAGGGATCATGGTGGCTACTGTGCAGACCACTTGGGTATTTAGTTTTCCATTTTGTGGCCCCAATGAAATTAATCATCTCTTCTGTGAGACTCCCCCGGTACTAGAGCTTGTGTGTGCAGACACCTTCTTATTTGAAATCTATGCCTTCACAGGCACCATTTTGATTGTTATGGTTCCTTTCTTGTTGATCCTCTTGTCTTACATTCGAGTTCTGTTTGCCATCCTGAAGATGCCATCAACTACTGGGAGACAAAAGGCCTTTTCCACCTGTGCCTCTCACCTCACATCTGTGACCCTGTTCTATGGCACAGCCAATATGACTTATTTACAACCCAAATCTGGCTACTCACCCGAAACCAAGAAACTGATCTCATTGGCTTACACGTTGCTTACCCCTCTGCTCAATCCGCTCATCTATAGCTTACGAAACAGTGAGATGAAGAGGACTTTGATAAAACTATGGCGAAGAAAAGTGATTTTACACACATTCTGATTGTGTTGAGAAGCTGAGTAAGATTTGGCCACTGCCTGAGTGAACTCTATTTAAATTTAATAAAGGGTGAAAACAGACTGCATTTTTTGTATGACTATGTAAGTTTGTTGAGTTTTTTTATTGGAAAACGTATCTCAATAAAGAACTGCTGTCACTTGTTTTTAGTAGATACATATGTTCTCATAACATGACACAACAGTTTATTCATCCATTTCTCTATTATGAACATCCAAGTAGCTACTGGATTACTGTCATTTTTTTTTTTTTTTTTTTTGAGATGGAGTTTCGCTCCAGCCCAGGCTGGAGTGCAATGGCACGATCTGGGCTCACTGCAACCTCCACCTCCTGGGTTCTAGCAATTCTCCTGCCTCAGCCTCCCGAGTAGTTGGGATTACAGGCATGCGCCACCACACCCAGCTAATTTTTGTATTTTTAGTAGAGACGGGGTTTCACCATGCTGGTCAGGCTGGTCTCAAACTCCCAACCTTAGATGATCCGCCCACCTCGGCCTCCCAAAGCGCTGTGATTACAGGTGTGAGCCACCACGCCTGGCCTGGATTACTGTCATTAAGACAGTGCTTCAATAAATGCCTTGTTCCATATGCTCATATGTACTGATGTCATTATACCTGTGTGATAGATTTGCTACAGTGCGGCTGATAGGATGAGGAGTATCTGTGTTTACAAATTTTATTAGCTATTGCAGAATTACTTTTCAAAATGATTATAGTTCTTCAGACTGGCCTGAAGGCTCACTGTGCTTTGGTAACAGGGTAGAGCTTCAAGAGACCAACAAATAAGGTGATGATGTTTCTATTTTTGGATTGAAAATTTGTTCCACGGATGAGTAAAAAAAAAGTGCATCTATTTTGGGGGGCCAAAAATGGTTCTACTTCATGACCTTACACAAATTATAATCCCAAACTGGATTTCTCTTGGTATCTTTCCAAATATTTATCCAATGTTGGTGACCAGAGAGCTACATGGGAAGTTTCTCAAATTCTCATTTGATAATATCAGTATCTTTTTCATTTACAGACCACTGATTTAGAAACTTTTATGAAGTTTCCTTTTGTAGTCTGTGACAGGAAAGTAAAATCTTGGAACCCCAAACTCACTATGCCAAAAGAAAAGTTAAGCTTGGAAACTGGCTCAGGCAAAAAAATTGCCTTTCCTTTTGTTCCTAAATAGATAGCTACAAGATATCCGGTCACCTATCTTCCCAGGTTACCTCCCTCAATTGTTCTTAAAAATAATTGGAATAAAACTGATACTGTGATGTTAAGATTAGATATACATATTCTGCTAAATGAAGGGGTGTCATTATAATTTGTGTATATTATTTGGGAATAGGCAATACATATATATATCTGTGTGTCTATTTAAACTGGTTTTAGGTTTATAATTGTTAAACAAATCCCTACTGATTGTTTACGT